CCTGTCCCTCACTCTACACAGGTCTAGGTCTCCTGTCATTCTTTTTTTTTTGGGGGGGGGGGATAGGGCCCCATTCTGTCACCCAGGCTGGAGTGCAGTGGTATGAACATAGCTCACTGCAACCTCGACCTCCCGAGCTCAGGTGATCCTCCCACCTCAGCCTCCTGAGTATCTGAGACCACAGGCAAGCGCCACTACACCCAGCTAATTTTTGTATTTTTTGTAGAGATGGGGTTTTGCCATGTTGCCCAGTCGGTCTTGAACTCCTGGGCTCAAGCGATCCGCCCACCTAGGCCTCCCAAAGTGTTGGGACTACAGGCGTGAGCCATCACGCCCCGCCTGTCATTCTTTAGGTTTTAAATGTTATCTCCTCAGAAGCCTTCCTTCACCGTCCAATCTAAAAAAAGACACACACACAGACACACATTATCCTTCTTCACAGCACTTGCCAGTCTACATCTACTTTATATGTTCATTTATTGCCTTATGCACCAGAGAGAACCGTTCGGGGGCTAGAAGCCAAGTCTTCACGTTTTCTGCTGATTTTCCGAACACCTACCGCCGTGTCTAGCACAAAGTAAGACCTCAATCTGCTGAATCAATAGATTAATTTTTTCAACCCCAATATGCCAATGTTACTAATACTTCTACAGAGAAAGGACCCACCCAAATCCCCAACCGCCAAGGAACCCGTCCGTGCTGCTGAGGCAGGAGAAAGACAAGTGCTCTTCAAACGCCCTCACTCACGGCTCCACCCAGGATGTGTCACGTGACCAGCGACACCGTCCCTCAAACCTGGAGTACCCCACACACTTCCCCTCGCATCCAAGGTCCTCCGCGGGGATCAGTGTCACCTCCTTCCCTCCCTGCTGGAGCTCCACTCTGCCTCCCCGCCTCACCCCGCTCTGACTACTGCGTCCCATTACCGGCTGTCCGGGTCCTCAGCGCCAACACCACCGACGCCATGCTTTCGATCACTCACTTCCGGTCTCGAAAAGTTTCTACTTCCGCTATCAGGAGATCTACTTCCGGGCCCTGCGTGGCAGTTGAAAGAGTGGCGGGAGAAGTTGCAGGTGAGCGTCCCCGGTCGCAGGCCTGCGGATTGGGCAGGGCTTCCCTCCTGAACACCGCTCTGCAGAATCTTGGTGGCTAAGGTGTCCAGGAGCCTCTGCAGCGGACCGCCAGCCTGAGAGGCGCAGAGCTTGTCGGGCAGGGGCCCGCTTGTCCCACTCCCCTGATTTGCAGATGTCAACGGAGGCCCAGCGAAGGGTCAGAGATGAGGCCCCCTCCCTAGTCATTCAACTTACTCTACTTAGCCAGCTGTGTGCCAGATGCTGTACTAAGCGCGGTGGATGCATTATTTTATTTAATTCTCACTACCTTATAAAATGGGTGCTGTTACCATCCCTGTTTTACTAAGGAAGAAACTGAGGCCTAGGCAGGTTACATGTCTCCTTCTGGGTCATACCTACAGTGTTAGTAAATGTTCAAGAAATGATTAGCTTTGCATATGACCCAGCAATTCTACTCCTAGGTATATACACGAAAGGGATTTGAAAACATACCCCCACAAAAACTTGTATGTCAGTGTTCATAGCAGCATTATTCATAACAGGCAAAAAAAGGAAACAAATTAAATGTCCAAGTGATGAATGGATAAACAAAATGTAGCATATCCATACAGTGGAATATTATTCAGTCATGAAAAGCAATTAACTACTGATACAGGCTACATCATAGATAAACCTTGAAAACAAGCTGAGTGAAAAAAGTCAATCACAAAAGGCCACATAGTGTATGATTCTATTTATATGAAATATCCAGAATAGGCAAATGCATAGAGACAGATTTATGGTTGCCAGGAGCTGGGGAGGGAGGGAAAGGACAGTGACGGCTTAATGGCTGCAGGAATTCTTTTTGAGGTGATAAAATAGTGATGATGGTTGCACAACATTGTGAATATACTAAAATCTACTGAATGTACACTTTTAAAAGGATATTATGCTGTGCAAATTATATCTCTATTTTTATTTTTATTTTATTTTTCTTTTGAAGCAGGGTCTCACTCTGTCACCCGGGCTGGAGTGCAGTCGTACAATCACAGCTCACTGCAGCCTTGACCTCCCAGGCTCAAGCAATCCTCCCACCTCAGCCTCCTGAGTATCTGGGACTACAGGTGTGAGCCACCATACCCAGCTAATTTTTGTATTTTTTTGTAGAGACGAGTTCTCACTATGTTGCCCAGGCTGTTCTCGAACTCCTGGGCTCAAGTGATCCTTCTGCTTTGGCCTCCCAAAGTGCTGGGATTATACGCATGAGCTACCATGCCCAGCCTATATCTCAATTTTTAAAAAGAACAGTTTTTGGCCAGGTGCAGTGGTTCACACCTGTAATCTCAGCACTTTGGGAGGCCAAGGCGGGCGGATCACTTGAGGTCAGGAGTTCAAGACTAGCCTGGCGAACATGATGAAAACGCATCTCTACTAAAAATACAAAAATTAGCCAGGTGTGGTGGTGGGGCGCCTGTAATCCCAGCTAGGCTGAGGCAGGAGAATCACTTGAACCTGGGAGTGAGGTTGCAGTGAGCCAAGATTGTGCCACTGCACTCCAACGTGGGTGCCAGAGTGAGACTCCATCTCAAAAAAAAAAAAGAAGAACTTTTGACATCTCCATTTCAAACGTGAAGATAAACAAGGGGTTGGAGGTGTTAAATCTTGTTACCACCTCCCCCCATTAAAATTTTGTAATGGTAACTCTACTTTGTTTATACTTCAGCTTGACCTGGAAAGAATTTGAGGAGGATTCCTGTTAGATTACCAGGAGTTAGAGTTCCAGATTGAATGTGTTGGGGCCATGTCATATTTCTCTGTTTCTGTATTCTCTATATCTTATATTTATGTCATAAAGCCTGGCTATGGAACACAGCTAGTGGACTGAATTGAATGCTCCAGTCTGTGTCATATGTCTCTTTTCCTTTTAGGGAATTATTTGATAGCACATACTGATGGCTCTAAAGAAGTCATCACCCTCACTGGATTCTGGTGATAGTGACTCTGAGGAGTTGCCAACATTTGCCTTTCTGAAGAAGGAACCATCTTCAACAAAGAGGAGACAGCCTGAAAGGGAAGAGAAGATTGTAGTGGTTGACATCTCAGATTGTGAAGCCTCCTGTCCTCCAGCACCAGAGTTATTTTCACCACCTGTCCCAGAAATAGCTGAAACTGTCACACAAACACAGCCAGTCAGGTTGCTAAGCAGTGAAAGTGAAGATGAAGAAGAATTTATTCCTCTGGCTCAAAGGCTTACATGTAAGTTTCTGACCCACAAGCAACTGAGCCCTGAGGACTCTAGCTCCCCAGTTAAAAGTGTTTTGGATCATCAAAATAATGAAGGTGCATCATGTGACTGGAAAAAGCCCTTTCCAAAGATCCCTGAAGTTCCCCTCCATGATACCCCAGAGAGGAGTGCAGCAGATAACAAGGACCTGATCTTAGATCCATGCTGTCAGCTTCCAGCCTACCTGTCTACCTGCCCTGGCCAGAGCAGCAGCTTGGCAGTAACCAAAACAAATTCTGACATCCTTCCACCCCAGAAGAAAACCAAGCCGAGTCAGAAGGTCCAGGGAAGAGGCTCACACGGATGCCGGCAGCAGAGACAAGCAAGGCAGAAGGAAAGCACCCTGAGAAGACAGGAAAGAAAGAATGCAGCACTGGTTACCAGGATGAAAGCCCAGAGGCCAGAGGAATGCTTAAAACACATCATTGTAGTGCTGGATCCAGGTCCTCACATGTGTCTTTGTCCTGTGCTGAGTCCCACTGACAGTCCCTTTTCCATCTGTTGCAGTGCTCTTACAGATGGAAGGTGGGGGCCAGCTCCTAGGAGCACTGCAGACCATGGAGTGCCGCTGTGTGATTGAGGCGCAGGCTGTGCCTTGCAGTGTCACTTGGAGGAGAAGGGCTGGGCCGTCTGAGGTAGGAGTTTTCTGGCTGACATTTCCTCCCTCCTCCCTGTGCTGTGTTCTGGGTACTTTGGCAGGACAGAGAGGACTGGGTGGAGGAGCCAACAGTACTGGTGTTGCTCCGGGCAGAGGCATTTGTGTCCATGATCGACAATGGAAAGCAGGTGGGCAGAGCCAGAGGGTGGGAGGACACGGAAGTATTAATGCAGTTTCTGCCCCTTCATGCAGGGAAGCCTGGACAGCACTATGAAAGGGAAGGAAACGCTTCAGGGCTTTGTAACTGACATCACAGCAAAGACAGCAGGGAAAGCTCTGTCACTGGTGATTGTGGATCAGGAGAAATGCTTCAGGTTTGGATTTGCCCTGGTGATTTCATGTTAAACTGCTGTTCTTTGATTTCCTCCCCTGCACCAGTGCTCAGAATCCTCCAAGAAGAGGGAAACAGGGAGCAAATAAACAGACCAAGAAGCAGCAGCAGAGACAACCAGAGGCCAGCATAGGGTCCATGGTATCCAGGGTAGACGCTGAAGAGGTAAGAACGTCCTGTTGCCTGAATCGGGCTGGCTTCCAGTCCATCGTTGCTTTTGGGTTTCTAGGCATTGGTGGATCTGCAGCTACACACAGAAGCCCAGGCTCAAATTGTGCAGAGCTGGAAAGAGCTGGCCGACTTCACATGCGCATTCACAAAGGCTGTGGCTGAGGCGCCCTTCAAGTGAGTAACCCCAGCAAGTCCAGCCTCCATGCCAACTTACAGCTCTCCAACCACGCTGTTGCAGGAAGCTCCGAGATGAAACTACCTTCTCCTTCTGTCTGGAGAGTGACTGGGCTGGAGGGGTGAAGGTGGACCTTGCTGGCAGGGGACTCGCACTAGTCTGGAGGAGACAGATTCAGCAGCTGAACCGAGTCAGCCTGGAAATGGCCAGTGCAGTTGTGAATGCCTATCCCTCCCCACAGCTCCTGGTACAGGTATGCTGCTCCAGGGCTCAGGGGTCACTGCCTACCATATTAAGAGGTCATCTACCACTTCCAGGCTTATCAGCAGTGTTTTTCGGATAAAGAACGCCAGAATTTGCTCGCAGACATACAGGTGCGCCGTGGGGAAGGTGTGACATCCACTTCTCGCCGCATTGGACCAGAACTATCCAGGCGTATCTACCTTCAGATGACCACTTTACAGCCACATCTCTCTTTAGATAGTGCTGACTGATTCTAGCCCTCAGGGATGAGGATGAAAAGCTGGAAACTTCCACTTCCCCAACCTCAGAGCCTGACTGTAATGAAGAGACTGGCAGCACCTCCTGGAACACAAGCCTAGGTGAGGCCCAGTCTTTCTTGGGTCTTATTATTTGTGAAGGTCTCTCTGCCTGTCGGCTGGGGCAGAGACTGAAATACTGCCACCTACCTTTGGCATTTAATGTTCCTCTCCTGGCAAAAATTCACTGCCACAGACAAACCACCCCCACTCCTACCCAGCCAGCCCTCAAAACACAAAGGAACAAAGACAGTCCACTCAGACACTTATTTAATAACTGTAGAAATCCAAAAGAATTAGCATCAAATCTTGAAGTCGTGAGTGAAGCTGCGGGTTGGCTTGACTGGGCTCAGCCACTGAGCTGCCTCAACCGGCCAAGGAACGGGATTATGATGACTATGCGGACTTCTATATTGTCTTCATCTCATTGTGTGTATTATGTATTTAGTTTCAATAAAGCATTTGTACCAATGGCTCTGGAGCTTGGAGGAAGACTAAAGGAATGTGTAGTGATTCTGAGTAAGATGTAGA